AGAGAGGCAGGAAAATGGAGCAGATCCTCAGAAGCAGAGATGGGAGAATATGTACGGAGAGAGATGGAGAAAGGTGGTGTCTTGGCCAGAGAGCTTCCCACTTTCCTTTCAATGACCTCTTTTACTTGGGGTACAGTGAGTTTTACTGATATGGAGTAATGAAGATTCCTGGTTTAAGCTATAACCTCAGGCAGATGCCCACATCTTTCAGAGCCCCAGTACCTCACCTGCAAAATGGGCATAATGACAATACTTATCTTGCAAACTTTGAGAATAAAGTACTTTCAGGATCTGATGTCTGGTGTTTCATAAAGATGGTGTGAGAAGGTTGTGTGGTGGCAAGTCAATTACTTTCTTTTTTTCTTTTCCGTTTTTTTTTTTCTTTTGAGACAGGGTCTTTCTTACTTTGTCACCATGGCTGGAGTGCAGTAGCATGATCTCAGCTCACTGCAACCTCTGCCTCCTGGGCTCAAGCAATCCTCCCACCTTAGCCTCCCAAGTAGCTAGGACTACAGGTGCACACCACCATGCCCAGCTAATTTTTGTGTTGTCCAGGCTGGTCTTGAACTCCTGGGCTCAAGTGATCTGCCCGCCTCAGCCTACCAAAGTGCTGGAATTGCAGGCATGAGCCATGGCACCCAAGTCAGTTACTTTCTGAGGATGGTATTCAGAAGTACTCTGGTTGCAAGAAACAAATCTTTCCTGAGTAAAACTGAAATGGGAGTAATTGGAAGGATACTGAATATCTCACAGAATTCAAGAAAAAGCTCAACAGCCAAGCCTCAGGAAGGACTTGAAAGATGGCAGCTCCAAGAACCCCAGAGGCAGGAACTCAAGAGATCTCTCCAGGAGGTTGCAGTCCTAATGGCTTGGTTCCAACTCCCTGCCTTCCATCCAATCTAAGTTCCTGGTGAGAGAGGCTGATTGGCCTGGGTGGGGTTCTGTTCACCACTGGGGGTTGGGGAGGGTTGGCCCTCTGACTGACAGTCCCAAGGCTATCTGGCTGCAGCTACTGTTAGGATTCATTAGGTCATATCTTCACCAGCTCTGTGGAGCAAGCATGGTTTTCTATTATTTGTAAAACAAAAGTATAGTGATGCCTCAGTGGGGAGTGCCTTATCCCACTCTCAGTGATTTAACAGGGTCTGGACTTCTGTTTTTTAAAAGATATATTTTATCCTAAGCTTTTAGAAGTCAAGATGGGGTTAGGGGATAAAAGTCAGGGAGAGGAATGGAGAGAGGAAGAACAGAGCCCAAGGAAGAAAGGTGACAGTCTGGACAACGCAAGAACCCCTGCGGTCTCCAGCAACCACACTCATGTGACTTCTGTAAGTCTTCAATTCCCTATCCTTGAGGCCTCATATTTACTTATGACACTCATCTCCATTGCAGGCCTTCACCCTTCACATGCAAGAGGAGGCAAGCTCAGTTGAGTTCTCACCTCCAAGAACTTGCAGTTCTCCTGGGGAGGCAGGACCGATGCCCATGGAACAAGGTGTGCCAGTGAGCCCCACAGAAAGGGGCAGTTTCCCGCACCAGGATACACTTCAAAAAAGCACAATTCAGATTATGCATTCCCTGCTGAAGATGCTCCACTGCGTCTTATACCACTTGAGAAAAAATTCCAGACTCCTCTCCAATGTACTTCAGTCCCTGCCCAACTGGGCTCCAGTCAGGGTGGGGTTTTTTGTCGTTGTTGTTCTTCAAATGCTGTCCACCACCCCAGAGGTTGTTTCTTTGCTGTTCGTGGGCCTGGAGTCCCCTTTCCCCAGGTCTTTACATGGCTGCTCCATCTCTCCATAGAAGTTGCAGCTCAAGTGCCACCTTTTCAGAGAGCCCTTCCTGGACCGTTCAGTATAAATGAAGTTCTTTCCCCAAGTACTCCTGATGGCAGCAACTTGTCACAGTGTCCTTCTTTGCCCTTACCATGAGCTGGTATTTTTCTTGTGTATTGATTCACTGATTAATTGCTTCCTTGATTATCCCTCATGCTGCCCATTAGAATGTAGCTCCATGGGAGCAGGGACCTTGTCTATCTTGTCCTCCATGGTATCCTAGAATTCTAAGATGTAGGATAGCTTAACAGAGGAGACTCTTGAAATATTTGTTAAATATGTGATAAAAAATAAAAGGAAGAATCTATGCATGGCAGCTGCTTTGAAGTGTTCCTAGCAGACCACACCA